ACCGATTTACACCTGGCAGAAGGCATAGTTTTGATGTGAACAGTTGGGGGAAGCTTGTTTCTCTACACCCTCAAGCACGCCCACAGCAGGAGCTGAGCAGCAGGCCAGACGGCACAGAGCCCTCCTGGGACTGGTTATTTACATTAACCAAGGTGGAAACTTCTCCCGGAGATAGGTGCTGCCAAGAACCCTAGAGGAAGTAAGACGCTTTATCTTTTGCACGCACGCCAAGTCTTCAGAGGGCCTGGATGGGTGTGACTCCAAGGAGCTAATCGTCCCGTGCAGGTGCAAATCTAGACCCGTGTTTATGTGGAGGTGTAGACGCAACTGGAGATGACCCGGTTAGTGGCTGACGTGCGTGGGAAAGCCCACCAGCAGCGTTGTTGGTTGGGTTGTCTCTGTAAGTGTGGACAGTGTGTTGGTGGGCACCCAGTTCCGATTGCCCCGTCTAGACAGGGGTGTGCGGGCACTCAATGTTCCACGCGCGGCCGGGAGCTCGCAGTGTGGTCCACGCCAGTGCGCCTGGAAGCCCAGGGGATCTGTCCGGCACTCCACTGGAGGCTTGGCCCGCGGCTTCGCCCACCTCCCCAGAGCCCCGCTCAGCCCCCGCTCCCCCCGCTCAGCCCCCGCTCAGCCCCCGCTCAGCCCCCGCTCAGCCCCCGCTCAGCCCCCGCTCAGCCCCCGCTCAGCCCCCGCTCAGCCCCCGCTCCCCCACTCGGCCCCGCCCCCAGTGCCCTGGCAGGCCCCGCCCCCAACGCCGGGCGCTCCCGTCGGCTCGGCGGCCTCAGTTCCGTAAACACTTCTCACCCCGCCCCCGGCAGCCCGGACCGCACCACTCGCCGCGCGGGGGAACCGTGCCCTCTCGCATCCGAAACACCCTCCCATCCGAGCTGTTCTCGGCCTCTCTGGTTCAAACTGACGAAGACTGTTTCTCTAATAGGTTCAGTCTGTGAGCGCTCGGCTTTCGGAGACTGAAGGGCCCTGGATCCCCTTGCCCCGTCGCGCCGTCGTCCCCCCGCTATCCGGTTTTGTGATGGCCGCGCCGTGGCTGCCTCCCTAGAGTCCCTCAGGGCCCTTTAAATACCGCGTTGGGGGGGACACTGGGGCTGGGGGGGTTTGTTGGGCTGGTGAGTTTTCGAGGTGACTGTGCTGTGCTCGGTGAGGGGACGCCCAGAGAGCCCTGACCCGGGGTCACTCCGTCGCCGTTCTCCTCTTGTCTACGTGCTGGACCCGGTGCGTATCCATCACGGGGGAGGCGTTGCCGGCTCGGAGGTGACCGGCCAGGTCCAACGGAGGGGACACCGCTGCAGCCCGAAGGCTCCCCTGCCCTATCTCGGAACTCCATCCTGGGAAGGCGGGGTCAGGGGCCATCAAGCTCGGCTCCTAGTTCATGTCTTCCCACTCCGCGTCCCCTTGTTTGACCTCGAACTGCCGTCCCGCGTGGGAGCGGGGAGCGGGGCACCGAGTGGCCGCCCCGCGTGTCGGGGTGGACACGGACTTCGGGCCTCGGAGGCCGCTTCGCCGCTGTTTAAATCCTGCTGGACAGGTACCAGCGGCATCCCGCCATCAGGGGCCCAGGGCACCCCCTTCCCCCACACTCCTCGGCCGGGCTGGAGTAGGGAACTGAGCCAGGGTAGAGGCAGGGCGGGCCCGGCAGCGTGTGTTTGGGATTTGTTGCCGTGGTTTCCCCGGCACTCAGCTCTGCCTCCGCCGTCCCCTCCCCCAAGGGTTTGTTTTGACAGGAAACCTGGTGCTGCTGGAGGGGAGGGGCGGCCAGAGGACGTGGGTGAGGTCGTGCAGACTGCTGCTGCGTCCCCTTGCCGGGACCTTTGGTTAAGGGGAAGAGGTGGAGAAAAGCCGATTGGGCCTGGGCTCGAACGCTGAACCCTCAGGTGTTGCTTGTGCTTCCCAAAGCTGCTACTGTAGGTGGCACCACTGGGGGTAATAGCAATGATTTGAGGTGGCATATGGATGAACATAGTTACTTGTTTTCGTTACTATTAAGAAAATCTGTTCCATTAAGTAAGCAGTTTCACAATGATAGAGTTTCCTTTTAAAATAAATATATTTAAATGCAAAAATCTAGTCAAGATAGAGACGCGGTTACTAAATTATAGTAAAGGTAAGGAGGGAGACGTAGAAATAGTCATGAAGAGTGGCACTCAAACGACTTAAGTTTGGGAAATCTTAGATGGTTGTCCTGCTACCTTAACTGTGAAGAAACTGGACAAGTTGTCCTTGTCCCCAGTGGGTGTCTCAGCACCCATGGTCACCAGCCCAGTCAGGGACTTTGCTCTTCTTACCTGCCAACGGATAATGAGTTAATCTCAGTGGTTCCCACTTGAGGAGGCTCCCTGCCGTGGTCCTTTTCCTCTCTTCTCTAGGGATTTCATGCATCACCCTGACAGCCAGTGGAAGTTGCCTGATTTGAAGAGGCCCAGGGCCGAAGATACCCAGTCATGTGTGGAAGCAGCTTCAATGCCATTTTGTGAGAGGTTGAGGGCCCCAGAGGGGGAAGCACAGGTATTAAAACAAAACAGACCAGCAAGTGTGGGATGTGAATATGACAGTACTTTTCTTTGAATAGTGACCTGCTATCGTGTTGGAGGCTTTGCTTGGAGTCATCTTCAGTCTTTTCTGTTGACTTTACCTTTGACCAGTGATTAAATCCTCCAGGTATGATGAGATGTGATGTTTCTGAAAAGTTGCATGGACAAGACACAAACTCTGCTTTATTAAGGAGATTCAGAAGTAGCCATGGGAAGAAAGGAACAAGGAACTAATGTACAAGGAACTAAGCGCTGTCATGGAGATACAGGAGACGCGCTGCAGACATACCAAGAGGAGTGCTATTCACTTTGGCTAGAAGCAAGGCTTCCTGGAGAAGGTAGCATTTGCAAGAAATGCCATCAGTGGGACAACATTGACGCAGGGTCTGTTTGTCTGTGCAGGTGCTACCTTTTTACCCACACTTAAGTGACGCAAAATGCCCTTCAATGGCGAGAAGCAGTGTGTGGGAGAGGACCAGCCAAGCGATTCTGATTCTTCCCGGTTTTCCGAAAGCATGGCTTCGCTCAGTGACTATGAATGCTCCAGGCAGAGCTTTGCAAGTGACTCCTCCAGCAAATCCAGCTCTCCTGCTTGTGAGCCGATGGGGGAGCAGGGGTTGTGGGTGGCAACATTAACTGGCTTTTGTTTTTCTTTCAGCAACAAGCCCTCCAAGGGTTGTAACATTTGATGAAGTGATGGCTACAGCAAGGAACTTATCAAACTTGACTCTTGCTCATGAGATTGCTGTAAATGAGAACTTTCAATTGAAACAAGAGGCTCTCCCAGAAAAGAGGTAACCTGGGGGCATTTGTTGTATATAAACTGATTTTAAAAAACAATTCATTTTATTGCCATAGTTTGGCTGGTCGAGTGAAGCACATTGTTCACCAGGCCTTCTGGGACGTCTTGGATTCAGAACTAAATGCTGACCCTCCTGAGTTTGAACATGCCATCAAACTGTTTGAAGAAATCAGAGAGGCAAGTTGCTTTGTTGTCTGTGTCAGTTAGCGGATGCTGTTAATTTTTATTTCTTTCCCTGTAGATTCTTCTCTCTTTTCTCACTCCCGGTGGCAACCGGCTTCGCAACCAAATCTGTGAAGTTTTGGACACAGACCTCATTAGGCAGCAGGCTGAGCACAGTGCTGTTGACATCCAAGGCCTGGCCAACTATGTCATCAGTACGATGGGAAAGCTGTGTGCTCCCGTGCGAGATAATGATATCAGAGAGTTAAAGGCTACTGGCAACATCGTGGAGGTGCTGAGGTTAGCACTTTTGCTGTTTGCATTTCCTAGAGTCATCTCTCTATTTTAATTCTAAAATTTTTAGACAAATATTCCATGTCCTGGACCTCATGCAAATGGACATGGCCAATTTTACAATTATGAGTCTCAGACCGCACCTTCAACGCCAGTTGGTGGAATATGAGAGAACCAAGTTCCAGGAAATTTTGGAAGAAACTCCAAGTGAGTATAATATAATGTGTATTTATATTGAAGTAGAACAAATATGTGGCCTTTTCACTCTTAGGTGCTCTTGATCAGACTACAGAATGGATAAAAGAATCTGTAAATGAAGAATTATTTTCTCTTTCTGAGAGTGCTTTAACTCCTGGGGCCGAAAATACCTCCAAGCCAAGCCTGAGCCCTACTTTGGTGCTAAATAATAGTTACTTGAAACTGTTACAGTGGGATTATCAGAAAAAAGAATTACCAGAGGTGAGTGGTTTTGTTCTTCACCCAAATTTCCCTTCTATTTTTATATTTTAAATAAATATGTTAGACACTTATGACAGATGGAGCACGTCTTCAGGAACTAACAGAAAAGCTGAATCAATTGAAAATTATTGCCTGCCTGTCCCTAATTACCAACAACATGGTGGGTGCTATTACAGGAGGCCTGCCTGAGCTTGCAAGCAGGTTAACAAGGATTTCAGCTGTTCTACTTGAAGGCATGAACAAAGAGTAAGTTCCAAATTTTTGCATCTGCTCCCTCTTCCCTGGTGGAATTTCATTTTATGTTTCATAGGACCTTTAACTTGAAGGAAGTCCTGAATTCTATTGGTATTCAGACTTGTGTTGAGGTTAACAAGACCCTGATGGAAAGAGGTTTACCCACTTTAAATGCTGAGATTCAAGCTAATCTTATAGGTCAATTTTCAAGCATTGAAGAGGAGGACAATCCTATCTGGTCCTTGATTGGTGAGTCCTTTTATTGATTTCTGCTTCAATTCGACAGATAAAAGTATCTTTTTTTCCCCTTCAGATAAACGAATTAAGCTTTACATGAGAAGGCTACTTTGTCTTCCAAGCCCTCAAAAATGCATGCCTCCTATGCCAGGAGGCCTAGCTGTCATTCAGCAGGAGCTAGAAGCCCTAGGCTCTCAATATGCAAACATTGTGAATCTCAACAAACAAGTGTATGGACCATTTTATGCAAATATACTTCGAAAGCTGCTCTTCAATGAGGAAGCCATGGGGAAGGTAGATGCTTCACCTCCTACTAACTAAAGAAGAACTGACATTGGACGAGAGATTGGAAATCCAGTACTTTGGTATCCAGTCCACTTCCATTGATGGCATTAGAGATCCAGCACATTCTCAGTACTGTGGTGCAGTATTAGCCCAAATCTGTGTAATGGGTAATATTAGCATTACAGAAGACACACACATCACATAGACCCTCAGAAGACGTAAACATCACATAGACCCTATTTGTGCATCATTTTCAAGTTTAAAACAAATATTTGTAATGAACAGAAAACAATTTGTAATTAATTATATTACCTATATAATACTTGTAAATGTTTTCTTAACCATTTATATTTGGCTTATGACATTTAACCCCTAAGGAGTTGTTTTTCTCACTTGTTATTATCAAACCTAATGGTTTTTAATTTTGGTACAACTCCTTAAAGGGTTGAAGGTTGTGACAATAACTGAGGGAACTGATGTTCTGAATAAATGATGTGAAGTAAACACAATTGTATTTGAAATGTACAATTACATTTTATTA